CACTTCGGGAAGCCAATGTGGGTGGATCACTTGAGATGAGGAGTTCGAGACCAGGCTGACCAACATGGTGAAACCCCGTCTCTACTAAAAATATAAAAATTAGCTGGGAATGAAGACAGCCTAAGCACAAACTCTGGGGGCAGTTTAATTGTTCAAGAAGGGGAATCTATGAAGGAGACTGAGAAGGCCCAACCAAACAGGTAAGAAGAAAACCAAGAAAATTACAGGGTCATGTGTCACAGAGGCCAAAAGGAGAATCCCAAGGGGCGAGTGGCCATGGGTATGCAGGCTGCCGAAATAAAGTAAGATCACAGTGGAGAAGTTTCCCATGGATGTAGAGGAGGGAGAGCATTAAAGACCTTGGTAAGAACCGAGTCAATGGAGTAGCAGGGGAAAGAAATCAGCATAGACTGGGGTGAGAAGGCAGAGAGAAAGGTGGGAGAGAATTAAAAGTAGGCAACTCTCAGAATGCAGCTGTGAAGAGGAAGAGAAGCGGGCATCTGGAGAGGTTTTTTTGTTTTTAAGATGGAGTTTTGCTCTTGTCACCCAGGCTGGAGTACAATGGCACGATCTCGGCTCACCGCAACCTCTTTCCACCTCCCGGTTTCAAGCGATTCTCCTGCCTCAGCCTCCCGAGTAGCTGGGATTACAGGCATGCGCCACCACGCCTGGCTAATGTATTTTTAGTAGAGACAGGGTTTCCCCGTGTTGGTCAGGCTGGTCTCGAACTCCTGACTTCAGGTGATCCGCCCGCCTCAGCCTCCCAAAGTTCTGGGATTACAGGCATGAGCCACGCGCCCGGCCCTGGAGAGGTTTTTAAAAGATGGCAGAAGGCTGTTTGGAGGAGTCCACCCCCATCTCCCCTGTGTAAAAGGAAAGCGGAAGAGAGAACCACAAAGAGGGCCTGGGGGAAAGCCGTGGAGTGAGGCGATAAGGGCTTGTGTCCAGGGGATTCCCGGTCACTGGAATCCCTATCAGGCCTGCATTTCCTCCTCACCCCCATCCCCTTCCTTGCCACTGGCTTAGTCCTCCATGGGGCTAGAAGAGAGAAGGACGGAGTCGAGTGGCACCCTAGAAGACGCTCTGTGCCTTCGGAGGTCTTTCTGCCTGCCTGTAAGCCGGGGTTGGTGCTGGGGCAGGAGAGGGGGGGATCCACTCAAGGCTCCCTTGCCCACAGGTCCTCATGCCTCTCCTCCTCTTGCTGCTCCTGCTGCCAAGCCCCTTACACCCCCACCCCATCTGTGAGGTCTCCAAAGTGGCCAGCCACCTAGAAGTGAACTGTGACAAGAGGAATCTGACAGCGCTGCCTCCAGACCTGCCGAAAGACACAACCATCCTCCACCTGAGTGAGAACCTCCTGTACACCTTCTCCCTGGCAACCCTGATGCCTTACACTCGCCTCACTCAGCTGAACCTAGATAGGTGCGAGCTCACCAAGCTCCAGGTCGATGGGACGCTGCCAGTGCTGGGGACCCTGGATCTATCCCACAATCAGCTGCAAAGCCTGCCCTTGCTAGGGCAGACACTGCCTGCTCTCACCGTCCTGGACGTCTCCTTCAACCGGCTGACCTCGCTGCCTCTTGGTGCCCTGCGTGGTCTTGGCGAACTCCAAGAGCTCTACCTGAAAGGCAATGAGCTGAAGACCCTGCCCCCAGGGCTCCTGACGCCCACACCCAAGCTGGAGAAGCTCAGTCTGGCTAACAACAACTTGACTGAGCTCCCCGCTGGGCTCCTGAATGGGCTGGAGAATCTCGACACCCTTCTCCTCCAAGAGAACTCGCTGTATACAATACCAAAGGGCTTTTTTGGGTCCCACCTCCTGCCTTTTGCTTTTCTCCACGGGAACCCCTGGTTATGCAACTGTGAGATCCTCTATTTTCGTCGCTGGCTGCAGGACAATGCTGAAAATGTCTACGTATGGAAGCAAGGTGTGGACGTCAAGGCCATGACCTCTAACGTGGCCAGTGTGCAGTGTGACAATTCAGACAAGTTTCCCGTCTACAAATACCCAGGAAAGGGGTGCCCCACCCTTGGTGATGAAGGTGACACAGACCTATATGATTACTACCCAGAAGAGGACACTGAGGGCGATAAGGTGCGTGCCACAAGGACTGTGGTCAAGTTCCCCACCAAAGCCCATACAACCCCCTGGGGTCTATTCTACTCATGGTCCACTGCTTCTCTAGACAGCCAAATGCCCTCCTCCTTGCATCCAACACAAGAATCCACTAAGGAGCAGACCACATTCCCACCTAGATGGACCCCAAATTTCACACTTCACATGGAATCCATCACATTCTCCAAAACTCCAAAATCCACTACTGAACCAACCCCAAGCCCGACCACCTCAGAGCCCGTCCCGGAGCCCGCCCCAAACATGACCACCCTGGAGCCCACTCCAAGCCCGACCACCCCAGAGCCCACCTCAGAGCCCGCCCCCAGCCCGACCACCCCGGAGCCCACCTCAGAGCCCGCCCCCAGCCCGACCACCCCAGAGCCCACCTCAGAGCCCGCCCCCAGCCCGACCACCCCGGAGCCCACCCCAATCCCGACCATCGCCACAAGCCCGACCATCCTGGTGTCTGCCACAAGCCTGATCACTCCAAAAAGCACATTTTTAACTACCACAAAACCCGTATCACTCTTAGAATCCACCAAAAAAACCATCCCTGAACTTGATCAGCCACCAAAGCTCCGTGGGGTGCTCCAAGGGCATTTGGAGAGCTCCAGAAATGACCCTTTTCTCCACCCCGACTTTTGCTGCCTCCTCCCCCTGGGCTTCTATGTCTTGGGTCTCTTCTGGCTGCTCTTTGCCTCTGTGGTCCTCATCCTGCTGCTGAGCTGGGTTGGGCATGTGAAACCACAGGCCCTGGACTCTGGCCAAGGTGCTGCTCTGACCACAGCCACACAAACCACACACCTGGAGCTGCAGAGGGGACGGCAAGTGACAGTGCCCCGGGCCTGGCTGCTCTTCCTTCGAGGTTCGCTTCCCACTTTCCGCTCCAGCCTCTTCCTGTGGGTACGGCCTAATGGCCGTGTGGGGCCTCTAGTGGCAGGAAGGAGGCCCTCAGCTCTGAGTCAGGGTCGTGGTCAGGACCTGCTGAGCACAGTGAGCATTAGGTACTCTGGCCACAGCCTCTGAGGGTGGGAGGTTTGGGGACCTTGAGAGAAGAGCCTGTGGGCTCTCCTATTGGAATCTAGTTGGGGGTTGGAGGGGTAAGGAACACAGGGTGATAGGGAGGGGTCTTAGTTCCTTTTTCTGTATCAGAAGCCCTGTCTTCACAACACAGGCACACAATTTCAGTCCCAGCCAAAGCAGAAGGGGTAATGACATGGACTTGGCGGGGGGACAAGACAAAGCTCCCGATGCTGCATGGGGCGCTGCCAGATCTCACGGTGAACCATTTTGGCAGAATACAGCATGGTTCCCACATGCATCTATGCACAGAAGAAAATCTGGAAAGTGATTTATCAGGATGTGAGCACTCGTTGTGTCTGGATGTTACAAATATGGGTGGTTTTATTTTCTTTTTCCCTGTTTAGCATTTTCTAGTTTTCCACTATTATTGTATATTATCTGTATAATAAAAAATAATTTTAGGGTTGGGAGTGATGGCTCATGCCTGTAATCCTA